ATCACACACTGCACTCCCACTCTGCTTTATTTCGTTTCTTGGCACTTACCACCAAATGGCAGGGGCACCTCTCTGTTTGCAGTTGGGTCTCCCCTGGGATGGAGCTCCCTGCAGACAGGGACCTTGTCTGTCTTGTTCATACCGATTTCTCCAGTGCCCGCACGCAGTAGGTGCTGGAGAGATGACAAAGACAGAGCACTGGCTGCCGTGACCACCCCAGCCCCATAGGTCTGCCAGGGGAAGAGCTGTGGCCAGACATGTTCCAGCCTCAAGGGAGGAGTCAGCCTCCCTGGAAGAGGTGTGGACAGTGGCCATGCAGAAGGACCAGGACCTAGATGGGGTGGGGAGCTGTGGGAGCCAGACCCACTTTGGGGAAAGCTTCTAGAGAAGCTTCTGGAAAGAGAGGCCTTCGTGTTGAGCTTTGAAGGGTAAAGGAAAAGGCCTTCCTTGGACCAGAACCAGCAGGAGTGAAGGCAGAGGCCGGGCATGCTTGCAGACCTGTGAGGAGGAGGCGGGGGGAGCCTGAGCCTGGAGCGCTGGGCTGGAGTGTGGAGGCCGGGCTGGGGTGTTGGGTGTTGGTTGCAACCCTGTCATCACGGACACAGGCCGCCACACGCGCTTCCTTCCCCTGCTGATGCCTCGGGGCACCTGGCAGTTTAAGGAAGGGGAAGGAAGCCCTTCCTCCTCTGGGAAGCCTCCCAGCCTGCAGAGCCTTCTTCCTGCCTTCCTGCCTGTGCTGCCCCGTGAGGCCGGCTCCCAGGCAGGGCAGCCCCCTCTGCTTGGGCCTGTGCTTGCGGGTGTGGAGCCGGCCTCCCCGGGCTCTGCCTGCCCAGCAGCACCTTGCCTGCTCCCCATGAGTCCTGTCATCCTGGAAGTGGTGCTGAGGGGACAGCAGCTGCCTGCCTGTCCCTGCCGCTCTGCCGAGCCTCCTCTCCATCTGCCCTAGGCCGGCGACCACCAGGGGCCTGAGGATGAAGCCAAGTCTGCTGTGCCGGCCCCTGTCCTGCTTCCTTATGGTGAGCTGGGGATGGGCCCTGGGAAGGAGAAAAGCCGCACCCTCAGCCCTGCAGCCCTCCAGCAAGAGGGTGCAGACACTCCCGGGGAACCCCCTGCTGGGCAGGGCTCAGTTACTCAGCTCGTCAAGAATCTGAGGCAGCTGGACCCTAGGAAGCACCTCTGGGCCCACCCAGGCTTGTCAGGGAGATGGAGAATGAAGGGCTTGCTGGCATTTATGGGCAAGGCAGGCATGGCTGAGGGCAAGATGCCCATTGGCACGCAGGCATGAGAACGGAGCCCAGCCCAGAGGGTATGCTGGGCACCAAGAGGAAACTGGGCAAAAGAGGCCTGGGATTTGGACCCTGAGAGCCATAGCACCTCAGGTGCTGGGGTTCAAGATCTGTATTGGTCTGGGGGATCCCAGATTCCAGGTCCCAGGATCACAGGATCAGGCCAGCTGCCCGGAGCTGCAGGCAAGTCCACATTACAGACTTGCAGCATCTTGGGGTCTGCCCTGGGGCCCATCTTTCTGCTGTGACGCTAGAAGCTCAGGGAGGGTGAGACTTGGCCTTGGGCCTTGCTAAGGGTTGCTCCATGTACAGGAGGCCTTCCAGCCTTAGCAGGTGCTGGGAGCCGCTCTGGGGTCTGAGGAGATCCCTATTCCATCTCCAGGGCAGCTGATGGTAGCCTCATCCAGCCTAGGCCAAATTGGGGGACTCTAGGAGGGATTCAGGAGAGACAGTTCATTCCTAAGAATGGGAAGCAGAGAGAACTCCTAGTGAAATGGGCTGGGGACACACACTGAGAAGATGGAGCTTTCTTTTGGGATGCGTCTCCCTGTTTGGGTGTGTGGGTGTGAATGGGGTAGCCTCGCCTTGAGGGAAGATTGCAGAGGAGGATGTGGTCCTGGAGACTTTCGCTGAAGGGAGAGCCCAGAATAGGAAGCGCCACCTGCAGACTTGGCTCCAGGGATTATAAATGAGGCTGGTTAATGATATGCCCAGCTGTGATGGGGCCAGGGATGGACCCAAAGTAGGAGGAAGTGGGGGCAGAATACGAGAGAGGATTCGGAAGCATTTCCTCCTCATCGTTCTGGTTAGCTGGAAGGGCTTGAGATCCTGATGTGGCCTTATCTGGGGCTTTCCAGCACTTTCCAGAGCCAGATGTGGCTCTCTCCTTGCCCAGGTACTGGTCTTGCAGCAGGTCTGGGACAGGACAGGTTTTCCTCAGTGTGAGGGATTGAGGTTAGAAGAGTGTGTCCCTGAAGCCCGGGTGGGGTAGTCAGTGGTCCCTACCACTGGGGTTTCAGGAAATAGGTGGGGGATAGATGACCCCAGAGACCCCACACCCAGCACTTTCTGCCTCTTTCAATGCCTACTGTTCTTCTAGCTGCTGCCCTGGCCTCTCGCCACCCTGACATCAACAACCCTTTGGCAGTGCCCACCTGGGGAGGAGCCCGACCTGGTGAGCATTGCCCTGCTCTCCTGCCTGTCCTGCTGGCCATGCTCTCACCCTTTACCTCCCACAGGACCCAGGGCAGGGCACATTATGCAGGCCCTGCCCCCCAGGCACCTTCTCAGCTGCATGGGGCTCCAGCCCATGCCAGCCCCATGCCCGTTGCAGCCTTTGGAGGAGGCTGGAGGCCCAGGTGGGCATGGCAACTCGAGATACACTCTGTGGAGACTGCTGGCCTGGGTAAGCCAAAGGGAGTGCGGGGAGGGCTCCTGTTTGTCCTGCCTCCATCGTCTGTGATGCTCAGAGTGGGGGCGGCGGGCCCGACGTGGCGTGGAGGTGGCAGCAGGGGCCAGCAGCGGTGGTGAGACACGGCAGCCTGGGAACGGCACCCGGGCAGGTGGCCCAGAGGAGACAGCCGCCCAGTACGCGGTCATCGCCATCGTCCCTGTCTTCTGCCTCATGGGGCTGTTGGGCATCCTGGTGTGCAACCTCCTCAAGCGGAAGGGCTACCACTGCACGGCGCACAAGGAGGTCGGGCCCGGCCCTGGAGGTGGAGGCAGTGGTGAGGCCCAGCTGGGGTCCAGGTGGGAAGGATTCCCCAGGATCAGGGCCCTTCTCTTCCCCAGGAATCAACCCTGCCTACCGGACTGAGGATGCCAATGAGGACACCATTGGGGTCCTGGTGCGCTTGATCACAGAGAAGAAAGGTGAGGAGAAGGTCTGACCCCATCCCAGTGCCCACAGTGAGGGTCTGACTGCAGCTACCCACAGAGAATGCTGCGGCCCTGGAGGAGCTGCTGAAAGAGTACCACAGCAAACAGCTGGTGCAGACGAGCCACAGGCCTGTGTCCAAGTGAGTGGGCTGGTGGGAGATAACGGGGCCAACCTATGGCCACTTCTGCCTGTGCCCCCTGCAGGCTGCCGCCAGCGCCCCCGAACGTGCCACACATCTGCCCGCACCGCCACCATCTCCACACCGTGCAGGGCCTGGCCTCGCTCTCTGGCCCCTGCTGCTCCCGCTGTAGCCAGAAGAAGTGGCCCGAGGTGCTGCTGTCCCCTGAGGCTGTAGCCGCCACTACTCCTGTTCCCAGCCTTCTGCCTAACCCGACCAGGGTTCCCAAGGCCGGGGCCAAGGCAGGGCGTCAGGGCGAGATCACCATCTTGTCTGTGGGCAGGTGAGATGGGCACAGATGCAGCAGGGGCAGGTTAACGGGGATGATTGCCCCACTCTCCTCACAGGTTCCGCGTGGCTCGAATTCCTGAGCAGCGGACAAGTTCAATGGTGTCTGAGGTGAAGACCATCACGGAGGCTGGGCCCTCGTGGGGTGATCTCCCTGACTCCCCACAGCCTGGCCTCCCCCCTGAGCAGCAGGCCCTGCTAGGAAGTGGCGGAAGCCGTACAAAGTGGCTGAAGCCCCCAGCAGAGAACAAGGCCGAGGTGAGAGTCAAGGAGAAAGGCATCTGTTGGCACTCAGCTCTGACCCCTCACCCCTGCCCACCAGGAGAACCGCTATGTGGTCCGGCTAAGTGAGAGCAACCTGGTCATCTGAGGGGCGGTCTAGTCTAAGGACACTGCGGCCCTGCCCTGGGAGGTTCCGAAGGCTTCCTGGAGGAGGTGGAGCTGCAGCTGGGACTGTGAGGACCGAGAAGCAATGGCCCAGCAGACGAGACAGCAAAGACCAAGGCCTGGAGGTGGGAGCGTCTGCCCCAGTGAGGAGGCAGGTGGCCGGCGGGCACTGTGTACAGGAGCAGGCTGAGCCCCGCCCCTGGCCCTGCTGCCATGTTGCTCCCCTGAAGGATGCCCCGACCCCCGTGCCTGCCCTGGCTGGATCCTAGGAGCCCACGGGATTCTCTGTATCATCAGAGGCTGGGCTTGGCAGAGGGGAGGGGCCTGTGCCCGTCACCCCTGGCCCCATTCCTTGGTAATTAGCCACACCCTTGCCTCTGTACAGGGCCCTAGAGCAGATGTGCGTCCCCCTCCTCTTCCAGCAGGTCTATAAAGGGAAGGGGTAGCAGAAAGTCCTGGGCTAGGAGAGTGAGTCCCTGGGTTCTAATCTTGGGCACATCTGTGGCCATCGCTGGGTCCATTTTTCTGACTGTGAAGTAAGGAGAGACGTCTCAGTACCCAGGGCCTCTTCAGCTCTTTGTAGGTTCTGGGCTGGGTTGTGGGGGACTGGGGAGCTGGGCTCTACCATCCCTCCCATTAGTAGCTTTATCCAGCCCCGTTTTTGCTGCTTCCAGGGCCTCTGCCTTCAAGGCCCCCATGGGGCTGTCCATCCATGGCTCTGCCTACGGAAGGGGCTTAATGCATGTGCCTGCCCCTCCCCCAGCTGTTTTTAATGAAACTGAAAAAATAGACTTGATCCCGGCAGGACTGTGATACAGAGCCCTAGCCTGCCCAGCCAGCCCCAAGATCTCAGGAGCTTTAGGGAGAAGACTTGGTGGGGCTGGAGCACACCTTGGGCCTCAGTGGTTTCTGTGTCCCTGTGGTGCCAGTGCTTCTGGGCAGTGCAGGCGGCTGCCAGGCCCAGCCCTGACTTCCACTCTGGCTCAGCAACCTGGTTATTTATGTGGGGCCGTGCAGGCATGGGCCCACTGCCTGTCCATCCTGTTTCTCTTATTTATTGAAACTCACCATTGCCCTATCCTTGTGTCTCCACCCCCTTCCATGTGTTGAATAATAAAAGGTGGGAAAGTGCTGTCACGAGGAGCTCCTTTTCTCTGTGCCCTTCCCAGCTTATCCGCCTGTTCCACTTGTACCTGTCCAGCCCTGCCCTGTGTTGGGCACCGTGACAGGCTGCCCTCCCCTCACAGTTCCTGCACCTCAGCAGCCAGGGAAGCAGGGCCCAGAGGAGACCCATCAACTCATCTGGTTCTCACCAAAGCCCCTAGCTAGAGGCAGGGCTGTCCCACAGAAATAGTGTGAGCCACATATGTGACTTTAAATTTTCTGACAGTCACATTTCAAAAAGTAAAAAGAAGCAGGTGAACTTAATTTTTTTTTAACCCAGTCTATCCAAAATATTTTCATTTCAATATAAAATCAGTATAAAAAGTGTGAATGAGCTGTTTTTGCTTTTGCTTTGAAATCTGGAGTGTATCTTACACATCTTGATTGGAACTCAAATATTTCAAGGGCTCCATAGCCACGTGGCCAGCAGCTACCACACTGGTCAGCGCAGCACCTGAGGAAATGCACTGTGTGGAGCCCGGGAGGTAATTGGGGGTGAGGAAGATGTGCGGGCCAGGGAATGTGTTCCACAGAGAGGGACAGCATGTGCAAAGGCTGAGCACCAACACATAGTGGTCACCTGGGCCTTATGCCCAGGGAGCCTCCAAAGCATTCAGCTCCTGCTTGGCCAGTGTGGAGAGGAAAGGAGCCACAGGAGCGGGTGCTACACCCGGCAAGACAGAGCGTCTCCATCTAAAATTCCTAGGGCAAGCTTCCAACCCGGCCCAAGGGCCGCATGTGGCCCAGGATATGGCTTTGAATGGGGCCTAACACAAATTCATAAACTTTCTTAAAACATTGAGATGTTTTTGCTTTTTTCTTTTCTTTTTAGTT